GCAGGAGCTGTTCTTTGGGTTTAGATGAACCCCCTCACACCTTTCCATCCCTTCCAGTCCTGTTAATGCTCCCAGGAAGCTCACTGGAAGGAAACTAGGAAGACTCACCCACATTTTGCTGCGCACAAATGCACTCTAGAGCACTGATGATGTGCTAGGCGCTGTCTAGTGCTCCCCTTAGATTTCAGACTCACAGCAAGCCTGGAGATCAGTACTGTGGATCCCATTTTATAGAAGAGAAAACAAGCACAAGTTGTTTTATGTGGCTCACCCAGCAAGGTAGGTTTCAAGCTGGGCAGGAGGTCTCTGCATCCCATGTGGAGGAAAAGGGACTGAGACCCAGTAAAAGTGCCAACAGGTCCACACTGAGCCCTGAGGTAGGACTCCTCCTCAGTGCTTCTTCCATAAGAGTTGCCTGCCCTCAGCCAATCAAAGCTTCCCGTTTCCTTGCAGGCCCTGGGCCTATCCACACCCAGCCCAGGAAGGCTCCACCACAACCCTCCCCTATGAGCCAGACCTAGTCACCAGAACAGTCAACTCTCTATCCAGCTCCAGCTACGTCTCCCAAAATGCAGCCCTCACCTCTAAGTTTAATGGGGGGAAGGGCAGGCATGAAACTGCTGGTTACAATGTAATGACAAGAGGGTGAGGCAGCATGACTCTGGGACTCCTAACTCCCAAGTGTTGGGGCTCACAGATTGCCCACAGGAAGTGACTTTCCAGCAGAGAGCTGGAGGTGGTGCACAGGTAAGGAGAGGAAAGGGCAAGTGGGTGTCTAGGCCCCGAGATCAGAGGGTAGAGTCCCAAGAGGTCAAGGTGAAGGGTACCACCTTGAGGGAGGCCTCCAGGTGGGGAGTCTCAGAAGTGTGAACCAGGAGAGGTCGGCGGGGACCGGGTTGGCGGGCCAGAGAAGTTTCTGAGCACCTGGAGGACGCGGGGAGGCAAGGGAGGGGTTTAAGCCGGGGAGTGGGCCACGTGATTGGCTATGCTCAGGCTGAAGGGGAGGAGGAGGAAGCTGGAAGCCAAGATGAGGAGGTGGCAGAGATTCAGGCCAGAGTTGTGGGCCGCCGTCGGCAGCAAGAACAGAGAGAGAGGTGGACAGATCTGAGAGATACTGAGGTAGAACCACCAGGAATCGGGGATTTGGCTGGCCGAGAAGAATCGTTACTTTTCTTTCTTCCAGGTCTTGCAGGAGGCGCTGCGACCAATTCAAACATGGCGCCGTCAGCCTCACATTCCCCGTTTTCCGCTCATGGCGGCGTAGGGGCGGAGGTCGCGCCTGAGTGCGTCCGCACGAGAGGGCGGAACCGTCTCCATGGCAACCCGCGCGCAGCCGGGGCCACTCAGCCAGGCGGGAAGCGCTGGTGTTGCGGCGCTGGCGACAGTCGGGGTTGCGAGCGGCCCGGGGCCGGGGCGGCCAGGGCCGCTGCAGGACGAGACCCTGGGTGTGGCGTCCGTGCCCTCGCAGTGGAGGGCCGTCCAGGGCATCCGCTGGGAGACGGTGAGGGCGCGGGCCCCGCGCGGAGCGACGCGGGTGGTGACACTTGTTTTCACCCTCCCCCCAGAAAAGTTGCCAGACGGCCAGCATTGCCACTGCCAGTGCATCCGCCCAGGCCAGGAATCATGTGGACGCCCAGGTGCAGACGGAGGCCCCCGTGCCTGTCAGCGTGCAGCCCCCGTCCCAGTATGACATACCCAGGCTCGCAGCCTTTCTTCGGAGAGTGGAGGCCATGGTCATCCGAGAGCTGAACAAGAATTGGCAGAGCCACGCGTTTGATGGCTTCGAGGTGAACTGGACCGAGCAGCAGCAGATGGTAGGGGATGGGCTGGTGCAGCCTCGGGTCGACTTTGGACTCAGGGTTGGGGACGTCTCCGCAGGTGTCTTGTCTGTATACCCTGGGCTACCCGCCAGCCCAAGCGCAGGGTCTGCATGTGACCAGCATCTCCTGGAACTCCACTGGCTCTGTGGTGGCCTGTGCCTACGGCCGGTGAGTGGCAGCGGGGCAGGTGAGGGGCAGCTGGCACAGCCGGCTCAAGCCTGTCCCTGCACAGGCTGGACCATGGGGACTGGAGCACGCTTAAGTCCTTCGTGTGTGCCTGGAACCTGGACCGGCGAGACCTGCGTCCCCAGCAGCCGTCGGCCGTGGTGGAGGTCCCCAGCGCTGTCCTGTGTCTGGCCTTCCACCCCACGCAGCCCTCCCACGTCGCAGGTGAGCTGCCTGCTGTGTCCGCCTCCTCTCCTTGAGCCTCTGCCCAGGTCCACTGTCCCTGCAGGAGGGCTGTACAGTGGTGAGGTGTTGGTGTGGGACCTGAGCCGTCTTGAGGACCCGCTGCTGTGGCGCACAGGCCTGACGGATGACACCCACACAGACCCTGTGTCCCAGGTCAGGGCAGGGGCTGCCGGGCGGGGTGGGCCCTCCATCCTGGCCCTGCATGCTGTTAACTCAGGTGGTGTGGCTGCCCGAGCCTGGGCACAGCCACCGCTTCCAGGTGCTGAGTGTGGCCACCGACGGGAAGGTGCTACTCTGGCAGGGCATCGGGGTAGGCCAGCTGCAGCTCACAGAGGGCTTCGCCCTGGTCATGCAGCAGCTGCCACGGAGCACCAAGCTCAAGAAGGTACGTGGGCACCCGGAAACTGCCCTGGCCTGGCTCTGACCCTGCTGCTGCCATTTCTCCACAGCATCCCCGCGGGGAGACCGAGGTGGGCGCCACGGCAGTGGCCTTCTCCAGCTTTGACCCTAGGCTGTTCATTCTGGGCACGGAAGGCGGCTTCCCGCTCAAGTGTTCCCTGGCAGCTGGAGAGGCAGCCCTCACGCGGATGCCCAGCTCCGTGCCCCTGCGGGCCCCAGCACAGTTTACCTTCTCCCCCCACGGCGGTCCCATCTACTCTGTGAGCTGTTCCCCCTTCCACAGGTACGTAGGGCAGGCCTGGGGCACAGTGGGGCTTCCCTTGCCTGGCCCCCTGCATCCCGTCTAGGAATCTCTTCCTGAGCGCTGGGACTGACGGGCATGTCCACCTGTACTCCATGCTGCAGGCCCCTCCCTTGACTTCGCTGCAGCTCTCCCTCAAGTATCTGTTTGCTGTGCGCTGGTCCCCAGTGCGGCCCTTGGTTTTTGCAGCTGCCTCTGGGAAAGGTAGGAAGGGGCCGCTAGGCCTGGATCTGTTTCTCTTACTCCACGTATCTGTCTCTCTTTGCAGGTGACGTGCAGCTGTTTGATCTCCAGAAAAGCTCCCAGAAACCCACAGTTTTGATCAAGCAAACCCAGGATGAAAGCCCTGTCTACTGTCTGGAGTTCAACAGCCAGCAGACTCAGCTCTTGGCTGCGGGCGATGCCCAGGGCACAGTGAAGGTGTGGCAGCTGAGCACAGAGTTCACGGAACAAGGGCCCCGGGAAGCTGAGGACCTGGACTGCCTGGCAGCAGAGGTGGCGGCCTGAGGGGTCCCGGGAGGCGGGTGCAAGCCTTCGCTGTGCCGAGCCTTGTGTTTCTGACGCAAGCCAAATGAAGAAAAGCAAAGCTTTGGGGGAAGTCATCATTTATTTGTCTTTTACATGAAAACA